CCATTTATTAATATGGGTTCATGCCTAGTATTTCCCTTTACAATTGTTGTAAAGGTTCAAACAATGAAAATGATTAAAAGGAGACTGGCACAGACTCAACCTTAAGCAATTGCTAGTAATATTGAAGGGAATTAACCACTTGTCTTTCTTACTTCTTATGTTAAGTTTTTCTTTTTCTTTTTCTTTTCTTTCTTTTCTTTTCTTTTTTTTTTTTTTTTTTTTTTTTTTTTTTTTTTGAGAGGGAGTTTCACTCTTGTTGCCCAGGATGGAGTGCAAAAATGGTGCGATCTCGGCTCACCGCAAACTCCGCCTTCAGTGATCTCGCTTCTGGGGGCATCCCATATTTTCCAAACTGCCATCCTATAGTGGGGTGCCCGTCGAGGCTGTGGGGAGACCCCGGAGAGATTTATGCAAAGGAGGACCCAGACAAATGTGCCCATTCAGCCTCTCAAGAGTGAAGAATGGAAGAGAGGGGGGCAGAGCCCTGTGTCTTCCGTGTTGCTGTGCGCAGGAGAAACATGGCCAAAGGACTGAGGTGGGGTGACAGGGACAGGCAATGCTAGAGATCCGAAGGTCACATCCTCGGCCTGTCCTTTGCACACTACTCCCTTGCTAGGCTCCCTGCTCCCGCCAATCTAGACAGTGGCGCAAGAGACTGGGGTTGCACTGGGACTCCAGGAAAGGCTTAGCTGTTGACGAAGGACCGGGGCGGGGCCGGGGGGCGGGGCGAAGGCCAGGATCTCCAGGTACCCGGAACCCCAAGGGGCGGGTGTAGCAGGCAATCTTGGCGAAACTGGGAAGGGCGGGCAGGAGGGCAGGGAAGCCGCTCACCCAGGCACAAAGCGCCTCCCGCTTGAGCGGACTCCAAAGGGACGGTCCGCGGTGTGCAGCGAGCTGCGCTCAGGGGACCTTGCGCCCGGCCCTTCTGCTGCACACAGCCCACCCAGGACCTCCCGCAGCGCTGACAGGCGGGGCGGGTGCAAAGACGGGGCGGGGTCTCTGCGCCCGGCCCCCTCCCCTGACTATCAAAGCAGCGGCCGGCTGTTGGGGTCCACCACGCCTTCCACCTGCCCCACTGCTTCTTCGCTTCTCTCTTGGAAAGTCCAGTCTCTCCTCGGCTTGCAATGGACCCCAACTGCTCCTGCGCCGCTGGTAAGGAACGCCGGGTTCCGTGCCTGGGGATGCGCTCACTGGCTTTTTTTTCTCTTTCTCGCAGGTGTCTCCTGCACCTGCGCTGGTTCCTGCAAGTGCAAAGAGTGCAAATGCACCTCCTGCAAGAAGAGTGAGTGTGAGGCCATCTCCATGGTCTGGGGCTGTGGCTAAGGTTGGGATGGAACCCAAGGCTGGCCCTGAGTGCTGTGACCTCTCATGCTCCTCTTCTTCCCCAGGCTGCTGCTCCTGCTGCCCCGTGGGCTGTAGCAAGTGTGCCCAGGGCTGTGTTTGCAAAGGGGCGTCAGAGAAGTGCAGCTGCTGCGACTGATGCCAGGACAACCTTTCTCCCAGATGTAAACAGAGAGACATGTACAAACCTGGATTTTTTTTTTATACCACCTTGACCCATTTGCTACATTCCTTTTCCTGTGAAATATGTGAGTGATAATTAAACACTTTAGACCTGATTCTGACTTCAGTTTCCCTTATGTGCTTCAGA